TGAATGTATGCTTTGATTAGCAACAGTTACAAGTGGGTTCTTTTTGTTTTTGACTTTGTTTTGAGACAGAGTCTCACTCTGTCACCCAGGCTGGAGTGCAGTGGTGCAATCTTGGCTCACCGCAACCTCCACCTCCCGGGTTCAAGTGATTCTCTGGCCTCAGCCTCCTGAGTAGCTGGGACTACAGGCATGCACCACCACACCTGCTAATTTTTGTATTTTTTTTAGTAGAGATGGGGTTTCACCATATTGATGTTTCACCATACTGGCCAGGCTGGTCTCCAACTCCTGACCTCATGACCCTCCCACCTCGGCCTCCCAAAGTGCTGGGATTACAGGTGTAAGCCACTGTACCTGGCAACAAGTGGGTTCTTGTCTTATTTATTTATTTATTTTTGAGACAGAGTTTCGCTTCTGTTGCCCAGGCTGGATTGCAATGGTGTGATCTTGGCTCACTGAAACCTCTGCTTCCTGGGCTCAAGCAATTCTCCTGCCTCAGTCTCCTGAGTAGCTTGGATTTCAGGTGCCCGCCACCACAGCCAGGAGGACGCCTTGCGGGGCAGGGTGAGGGGGGCAGGGTGCGGGTCCCCCAAATTAGCGCGCACACACACACACACACACACACACACACACTGCGATCCTAGGAACAGGGCGCTTTGCGGGGCAGGGTGAGGGTCCCGACCCTCCGCGGGGTGGGCGACCGCCTCCCCAGGCGCACTGGCAGGGGGACGGCATCCCTAACAGAGAACCAGGCCTCGGCATGGGCTGGAGGGATGACACAGCATGGTCGACTCGGACAGCGGCCAGCGGCATGAGAGTCCGAACAACGTTGGAAGGAGGAGTAGGGGAACGGGCAAGAGAGCACGGAAGACGCAGATGCCTCAGGCCCAGCCCCTCCAGGCTGCGTGTGGGCGGCCCCGCCCCTGCCCCCGCCCCTCCCGGCCTGACTGCACATGCGTGGCCCTGTCTACGGCCCCGCCCTCTCCCGGGACAGGCGGCCTGCGCACCGCCCTCCCGTCGTCCCAGTGCGCACGCGTGGCTGCAGCCCCGCCCCCGTTCCCCCGGCGCTCGGAGCCCGAGTCCGCGGGAAGATGGCGGCGCCGCTCATCCCCCTCTCCCAGCAGGTACGGGCCGGGCGGGCCTGGGGGCGGCGCCGCTTTTGACCAATATCTGTGGTTTCATTTACAGATTCCCACTGGAAATTCGTTGTATGAATCTTATTACAAGCAGGTAAGTTTAGCTGATGTCTCTTCAGATGGAACAAGTTATTTTGCCTCTTGGTCTCCCATTTCAGGTCGATCCGGCATACACAGGGAGGGTGGGGGCGAGTGAAGCTGCGCTTTTTCTAAAGAAGTCTGGCCTCTCGGACATTATCCTTGGGAAGGTATGTGAAGATGAATAGTGATTTCTCTTCTGTCATGCTTATGAGCATTTTTGTGTTTCCGCAGATATGGGACTTGGCCGATCCAGAAGGTAAAGGGTTCTTGGACAAACAGGTATATACACATGTACACAGAGCAAATGGAGGTGTTTACTCCTTCCCTTTCTTTGGACTTGCAGGGTTTCTATGTTGCACTGAGACTGGTGGCCTGTGCACAGAGTGGCCATGAAGTTACCTTGAGCAATCTGAATTTGAGCATGCCACCGCCTAAATTTGTGAGTGTCCAAGTCCTTCAAGTTCACATTCTAGCCACAAAGGAATGTTTCTCTCTCTTCTCAGCACGACACCAGCAGCCCTCTGATGGTCACACCGCCCTCTGCAGAGGCCCACTGGGCTGTGAGGGTAAGTGAACGGGAATAGCTCCCTCCTTGGCTCCTACTTACTCGGGCTATTTCTTTCCAACTAGGTGGAAGAAAAGGCCAAATTTGATGGGATTTTTGAAAGCCTCTTGCCCATCAATGGTTTGCTCTCTGGAGACAAAGTCAAGCCAGTCCTCATGAACTCAAAGCTGCCTCTTGATGTCCTGGGCAGGGTAAGTGGGCCACGGGCTTGGTTCTTCTGCACCACAGTTACCCATGCTGGTCTCTCCCTTGCAGGTCTGGGACCTCAGTGACATTGACAAGGATGGGCACTTGGATCGAGATGAGTTCGCTGTGGTAAGTCCTGCTGTTTCCTCCCCACCCAGCCCCCCTTCAGTGCCATTGTTGTTTGCACCTGCAGGCCATGCACTTGGTGTACCGAGCCCTGGAGAAGGAGCCCGTGCCCTCCGCCCTGCCCCCGTCCCTCATCCCACCCTCCAAGAGAAAGAAGACTGTGTTCCCTGGCGCCGTCCCCGTCCTGCCTGCCAGCCCCCCACCAAAAGACAGCCTCCGCTCCACGCCGTCCCACGGCAGCGTCAGCAGCCTCAACAGCACAGGGAGCCTGTCCCCCAAGCACAGCCTCAAGCAAACACAGGTACGGAGCCCTCAGCGGGCACAGCCCCCTCTCAGATTAACTGTTTTGCCAAAAACTGTTTCAGCCAACAGTGAACTGGGTGGTGCCCGTGGCAGACAAGATGCGATTTGATGAGATATTCCTGAAGACCGACCTGGACCTGGATGGCTACGTGAGTGGCCAGGAGGTGAAGGAGATCTTCATGCACTCGGGCCTCACCCAGAACCTTCTAGCACACATATGGTAAGGCCGGACAGGTGGCAGTTGTGGCTGTGATGTGTAATTAGCATCCCCACGTTTCTCCCAGGGCCCTGGCCGATACGAGGCAAACGGGGAAGTTAAGCAAAGACCAATTCGCGTTAGCTATGTATTTCATTCAGCAGAAGGTCAGTAAAGGCATCGACCCTCCTCAAGTCCTCTCGCCGGACATGGTCCCGCCTTCGGAGAGAGGCACGCCCGGCCCGGTGAGTGGTGCTGGTCATGCCCTGGGGGTATTATTAGAGATCTCGCCTCTGAATTCAATTCTAGGACAGTTCAGGCTCTCTCGGCTCCGGGGAGTTTACTGGCGTGAAGGAGCTTGATGACATCAGTCAAGAGATTGCCCAGTTACAAAGGTATGTTGGAAACGGCCCTTCCCTCCACATCCCTTGTTTTCATGAAATATTTTTAAACATTCAGAGAGAAATATTCACTGGAACAAGACATTCGAGAAAAGGAAGAGGCAATCAGACAGAAAACCAGCGAGGTGCAGGTAAGGGTCTCGTTCGTTTTGGTTACATCTACTCCTCACGTAAACCCCTGCAACTCCTCCCTAGGAATTACAAAATGACCTAGACCGGGAAACAAGCAGTTTGCAGGAGCTCGAGGCTCAGAAACAGGATGCTCAAGACCGCCTGGACGAGATGGACCAGCAGAAGGCCAAGCTCCGAGACATGCTGAGCGACGTCCGGCAGAAGTGCCAGGATGAGACTCAGATGGTGGGTCCCGGCCACCTCCGGGGCAGCGCCCTTCTCTTTAACATCTTTTAACATCTCATTTCAGATCTCATCACTGAAAACGCAAATCCAATCTCAGGAATCTGACTTAAAGTCCCAGGAAGACGATCTGAACCGAGCCAAGTCGGAGCTGAACCGATTGCAGCAGGAGGAAACCCAGCTGGAGCAGAGCATTCAGGCTGGGCGAGTCCAGCTGGAAACCATCATCAAGTCCCTGAAGTCAACGCAAGACGAAATCAACCAGGTACTTCACGGAGTCGGGTCCCTGCCACATGCTGCTTAATGCTGATGATGTCTTTGTTGCACAGGCAAGGAGCAAACTTTCCCAGCTGCATGAAAGCCGCCAGGAGGCCCACAGGAGCCTGGAGCAGTATGACCAGGTGCTCGATGGAGCCCATGGTGCCAGCCTGACCGACCTGGCCAACCTGAGCGAAGGCGTCTCCCTGGCAGAGAGGGGCAGTTTTGGAGCCATGGTAAAGGTTGAATAAACGTATTACAGTATGGGAATCCCTGTCCTGTTTCTTCACAAAATTGTAGGATGATCCTTTCAAAAATAAAGCCTTGTTATTTAGCAACAACACGCAAGAGTTGCATCCGGATCCTTTCCAGACAGAAGACCCCTTCAAATCTGACCCATTTAAAGGAGCTGACCCCTTCAAAGGTATCTCACTTGCTACCCACTTTCTCATTGAAGCTAATAAGCATTTCTCTCCTCTTCCAACCAGGCGACCCGTTCCAGAATGACCCCTTTGCAGAACAGCAGACAACTTCAACAGGTAAAATTCAGTGTTTCCCGGACCGGTCTTTAAATGTTTACTTATGGGGCATTTTTCCTTCTAGATCCATTTGGAGGGGACCCTTTCAAAGAAAGTGACCCATTCCGTGGCTCTGCCACTGACGACTTCTTCAAGAAACAGACAAAGAATGACCCATTTACCTCGGATCCATTCACGAAAAACCCTTCCTTACCTTCGAAGGTGAGTGGGGTGGGACGTTGCCCGGGAGAGCTCTTTTTACTCTTTCCTCTCTCCTTTCATTTAGCTCGACCCCTTTGAATCCAGTGATCCCTTTTCATCCTCCAGTGTCTCCTCAAAAGGATCAGGTGAGACCCATGACTTATTTTTCTTCCTGACTTGTAACTCTGACTTTGTTGGTGCCGATTGCAGATCCCTTTGGAACCTTAGATCCCTTCGGAAGTGGGTCCTTCAATAGTGCTGAAGGCTTTGCCGACTTCAGCCAGATGTCCAAGGTAAAGCCCCTCCACGGAGCCCCCGCGCCTCTCTGTTTGAGTGAGGAGCATTTTTCTTTGGCAGGAATGAAGGAAAGCAGATGAGGTGTGTCCCGTCCCTGACACCTGCGTCCACTCTGTCCCTTCTCGGCAGCCCCCAGGCAGGGGCAGATGGGCTCTGTCTTCGGGGGGCTGCAGGGGCCTGCTTTCCTCACGAGTTCCACCTGCAGAGGCCCAGGCATTATCCACGCTGCGGGAAGAGGCAGTAGCCACAAGCAGAACACAGCCCCCCTCCTGGAGCCCATGGCCCAGGTGGTAAGGGGTGGCCGGTGTGGGGGGTCCCCTGGAGCAGCTGGGCCCAGTCCCTGTGAGCGCTGCTGTCAGCCTGAAGGTGGTGAGGGGAGGGAGCCCCGGGAGTACCTGGAAGACGCGTGCCCCAGGCATGAGGCCCCCTCGGGGCCCCACCGGCCCCATGCCCAGGTGCCCCAGGTGCCAGTGTGACTGGGCAGTCTCCCTTGGCTGCCCCGTGTTCACTCAGCTGGTGGAGCAGATGAGTCTCTGAGCATCTTGGGGTTGGCAGCGGTCGCAACTTGTGATCACAGAACACAGATTCCGAGAAGCACTTGAGATTCTGTTCAGGTTTTCAAAGACGCGTGTGTGCGTGCCCTGGCGGCGCAGCAGATCCCACTTCTGACCGAGGCAGGGTGTGTGTTTACACAGATGAGCCTGGGCAGAGGGAGCCCAGAGGCCCTGGCATGGCGCCCCCCTCCTTCCAGCACACGGAGAAGGCCTCCATCCCTCATATGCCACGCTGTGACACGGTTTGGGACTGGCAGAAGATTTAGGGCCCAGTGCACAGGCTCCTGGGCAGGCGGGAAACCATCTCCCGAAAGCAGAAAACGTTGGCCACACGGTGGCAGCAGTCCCTCAGGCGTCCTGGTCGTTTCTGGTTGTCGCAAGTGGACTCCTCTTCCTTTGGGAGGCTGGATCTGTCTTCCTCCTCTCACTGTGAGCAGAGGGAGGGAGAGCTAGCAGAGCCTGAGCTAGGGCCGGGATCTAATGACCGCCCTCTGCCTGTCCTTGGGCCCTGAAACCAGGGGCTCTTCACACACATGCAGCTGTGATTTCAGAGCCGGTCTCACTTCCTATTGGCGGTGCCGGGCCAGGACAGAGTTGGACAGAGCTGTGGAAAATGGGTCTCCAATACTATCTTGTTTTGATTCCAGCGTTCCATCAGCTGCCTTCATGACACTTGTACAGCCGCATTCTGAGCTCAACCCTGACCTTGCAGCTCTGTTTTTCCTTTTTGGTTACCTATCTGTTTTTCAAGAACAACATTGTGGATATAAATAAAATGCTAAGGGAAATGAAAGTGGCAAGAAGGTGTTTTTTTAAAAAACAAAA